TGTGTCCCAGCAAAACTTTTCTTTCCAGTTTCAGCGCTTTAGAAACCTTTTCTCTTCAAACACTAATACAGGGCCTAGACTGTACCAGCACTGTTCTGAGAACTTTACATACACTAATTCATTTAATTCTCACAAAAATCCTGGGATGTAATTGCCATTATTATTCCCATTTAACAGATAAGAACACTGAAGCACAGAGAGATTAAGTAACTTGCTCAGGGACCTGGATGTGAATGCAGAAATCTGGCTCCAGAGGTGGAGTCTGAAACTGCCTTTCTAAGTGACTGATTGCCAATCTCTGGAAAACCGTTCAATTGAAGATATTAATGGATCAAAATGTCAGTATGTTTTCAGATACCCTAACTCCATAGGAAGCTCAGTGTATGGGATGAGATACTGTGGTTTAGAAGGGAATTGCTTTTCCAACGGAGGGCACCCTTCAGATAAGCCCCTCAAATTGCCCTTCACTAGAGAGTCGCACGAGGACAGGCCTGCTAAAAAGGATGGCGCTGGGGGGTTTCCAAGACAGGAAATATCTAAAGCCAGCGGCTGACATATTATCTTGGCGAACGGGAGAAGGGAAAAAGAACCCTCATTTTTTGGAAACACAAGTTTTTAGCCTGGATAATGGGTAAATGACATTAACTCTTCGTTCCACACTAATCTTTCAAGCTTGTTCAAATTTTGCTTCTCAAACCTGGGCCATTCCTTCTTATCTAATCTGCCTATTATTTCCTTCAAGCTTTTTATCCCTTCTGAAAATAGGTGGTAGCATACCAAATTAAAATACAGAACAGCCTGTTTCTTTCCCCCAGGGTCCACTAGGGCGCGTCGGAGAAAGGGTTAACCGGGCGGGTGGGAGGGAAGGTCGGGCTCACACCTTTCGCAGAGACCTCGGGCGGCGGCGGGGCCCGGGAGGGGCGGAGGCTGGGGCCAGACGCCTCGCCGCCTCCGCCTCGGCGAATAGCAGCGCGCTGCCCGCCCGGATTGGAGCAGCAGCATCACGCTGACCTCTGCCTGGGATGTAAACCGGACCAGCCGCTGCGGGCAAAGGAAGGCTCTTGGCTCCTTCGGGAAACCCAGCCCCGTCACCGGGCTCCGAGCGGCTCGCAGGCGAGCGACAGCGGCCTCAGCCCCGGCAGCGCCCAGCGGCGGCTGCGGAAAGCGGAGGGAGTCCGACGCGGGCGCGGGCGGGGAGCGTGCGTCCGTTCGCACAGGCAGCGGGAGGAGGGGCGGCGCGAACCATGGCCGGGGACAGCGAGCAGACCCTGCAGAACCACCAGCAGCCCAACGGCGGCGAGCCCTTCCTTATAGGCGTCAGCGGGGGAACAGCTAGCGGCAAGGTACGGCGGGGCCCGGAGCCGCGCTCCCTTCCCCTGTCTCCCTTCCCCTGTCATTGTTTTCCAGAGGTAAAGTACATTTATGGAGAACATCGGGGTGAATGCCAAAGCGGCTTATGTTCTAAAATAGTGAAAAGAATTGTGCAGTTGGAGTTAGACCTATGGTTTGAGACTCAGCTTTGGGACTGAGCAAATCATTTCACGTGATCAATTTTCTAAGCTCCAGTTTCCTCATTAGGAAAAAAGAAGACAAAGTAATACTTGTTGTAATGGAATTAAATGAGATAATGTCTTCAGAATGCCATGTAAGTAAAGAAATTGTGAATCACCTTCACTGTTATTCCTGGGTGCTCTCTTCTCTCCTCACAGTCTTCCGTGTGTGCTAAGATCGTGCAGCTCCTGGGGCAGAATGAGGTGGACTATCGCCAGAAGCAGGTGGTCATCCTGAGCCAGGATAGCTTCTACCGTGTCCTTACCTCGGAGCAGAAGGCCAAAGCCCTGAAGGGCCAGTTCAACTTTGACCACCCGGGTGAGTCGGGCATTGAAGGGGGTATGTATCTGAAGAAACATTTTAACAATTTGGTATTTTTCAGATGCCTTTGACAATGAACTCATTCTCAAAACACTCAAAGAAATCACTGAAGGGAAAACAGTCCAGATCCCCGTGTATGACTTTGTCTCCCATTCCCGGTAAGTGAGCTGTTCTGGGCCAGGGATGGCACGCTTGGCCCATTATCTGCTCTGTGCTTTGCAGGAAGGAGGAGACAGTTACTGTCTATCCCGCAGACGTGGTGCTCTTTGAAGGGATCCTGGCCTTCTACTCCCAGGAGGTACGAGACCTGTTCCAGATGAAGCTTTTTGTGGATACAGATGCGGACACCCGGCTCTCACGCAGAGGTGCGTTCTAAAAGCCTCAGGTGGCCCTGTTGTTTTTTGATTCTTGTTTTCCCTTCTCTTACAGTATTAAGGGACATCAGCGAGAGAGGCAGGGATCTTGAGCAGATTTTATCTCAGTACATTACGTTCGTCAAGCCTGCCTTTGAGGAATTCTGCTTGCCAGTGAGTTGTGTTCTTGGTTTGTTTTTGTTGAATATTAATGCATATTAACTGTCTTTCTCCACAGACAAAGAAGTATGCTGATGTGATCATCCCTAGAGGTGCAGATAATCTGGGTGAGTCCCTGCAGAGTGTCATCCTGGAGTATCCCGTAACGCTCTGCTGGTCTCTGCCCCACAGTGGCCATCAACCTCATCGTGCAGCACATCCAGGACATCCTGAATGGAGGGCCCTCCAAACGGCAGACCAATGGCTGTCTCAACGGCTACACCCCTTCACGCAAGAGGCAGGCATCGGAGTCCAGCAGCAGGCCGCATTGACCCGTCTCCATCGGACCCCAGCCCCTATCTCCAAGAGACAGAGGAGGGGTCAGGAGGCACTGCTCATCTGTACATACTGTTTCCTATGACATTACTGTATTTAAGAAAACACCATGGAGATGAAATGCCTTTGATTTTTTTTTTCTTTTTGTACTTTGGAACGACAAAATGAAACAGAACTTGACCCTGAGCTTAAATAACAAAACTGTGCCAACTACTACTGGTGATGCCTAATTATGAATCCAACGTGTAACCAGTTATAAATACATATATATATAAAAAAGGATCTATTTTTGTGTAAATGTACAAATACTGTAAAGCTGTTTGCCATAAGTATTTTGCAGGAGGGTCTGTACTTGAGTGTTTTAGGACTGGAGCTGGAATTTCACCAAGGGGAAATTGCCTGTTGTGTCCCAGGGTGGGGAGGCTCGGGCATCTGTGAGAGACAGGGAGGGTGGCTAAGGTCCAGTTGCTTTTGAGTGCCCCGTGGAACTTGATGGGAATGGGGTTGGAAAACCTTGATTGCCTCCTCTGTCACATGCCACTCTTGGAGCTGGAGCTTAGTGATATGTCAATGAGAGATACTCTTGTCTTTTTTTTTTTTCTTTTCTTTTTTTTTTTTGAGTTGAAATTAGGTAAAATCTCAACTCAAAAATCAAACTCAGGGAAGAGGCCCACTGAGGAGAACAAGTCTTCTGCATTTTCTTCCTGCCCTGCTCCCACCTTCTCGCCTCTGGCTGCTTGGATAGCTTGGTGACTCCTTCCTCACCCTCCTGCTTCTCTGTCTCTCCAAGAAGCCAGAGCTGCCTCTTTCCTTCCCTGGAAGAGATTTTATGGGATCGCTTCCTGATAGAAGATGGGAAGGAGAGGGCAGAACTTTGCCTGCTGTCATATCTGAAGAATCACTGGTTCTTTCTGCATCCCAGGGGCGTAACTGATCTGACTCCTTGGGCTTTTTCCTGTATTGTGGAATATAGAGTGGACCATTGCAGGCTGGGTGTGGGTGAGGGCTTCGGTAACTGATGCCGGCAGCAGCGCCTCATGGAGTGGCAGGGGAGCTCTGTCTGTGGAGGGGTAGTAGTTTCCGCTTCCTGGAGGTTTGCAGTGAGGTGAGGAGAGTAACTTTGGTCAGGGATTCTCACTAGCAGCGTCATGGCCAGGATGCTTTACTTATTTGCAATACCACCTAGTGGATATGGCAACTGCAGAGCATAAAAGGGGCTCGGAAAAGCAGTTTTTACAAAGTATTTAAAAGGAGAGTATTTAAATCATAGGTACCTAAGTTGGAGCCTGAGGTTGAAATATTTGGGGTGGAGATTTCTAGCTTTCCTGAGAGCTGCTGCTTGGTGGTAGTGTTTTCTCTGGAAGTACAGATTCCTGACATTCTGGGTGGAGGGGAGCCCAAGTGAGCCTGAAGGAGTTCTGATTATAGAGTCCCGAGCCTCAGTTTCTGACTGCAGAAGAGCCAGAGATGTTCATTTCATTGTTGACCACCCTAGTGCTTGGTGGACTGTGCCCTTAGCTATCCCACTGTGGCTGCCATTGCCAGAAACATTTTGGAGAACCTTTTCTTCCCATTGCTCTCAGAGCCTGTTCGAGCCATTCAGGTAAATTGGTCTCCATTATTACCTGGTCACACCAGATTTTCCCCCAGACTCAGCACCATCCAGTCTGATTCCCCGTTTCTGGGCTCAGTTTGACTCTAAATCTGTTTTGCTATTTTAAAAAGTCAAACCTGGTCCCCAGCAGAGCTTGCCACCCGGAGACTTTCAGGAGACCGTGCAGGCTCTGAAGGGAGCTCCCAGTCACAGCAGCCGCCTACTTGGAGCAAGGGAAGGCTCCCAAGATGCCTCCTTTGAAAGCCGGTGCTCACCAAGATCAGTTCAGGATCAATCATTATCCTTGTAGTCATGCCTTGATCAGTTCTGAGATGAAGCAGGGAATGCAGGCCTGGGTTAGTATCCTGAGGACACAGGGCCCCTGGCCTTGATGGCACTGGGCTGTGCTCAGGTGAAGCCCACCCGTGTCTGGGAGAGCCTTGGCTTTTCAGTGGGCAGCATGCTCAACTTTACTTGAAGCTCCCAGGTGCCAAACCATTTAGTGCCTTGGCTGTTTATCCCACTGCCTTGGAAGATGGACTCCTCTCATCTCTGAGCCTTTACCTAGCTGCTTCCTCATCTACCTGTGGTGTTGGGACCAAGCCTCCAATATCTCTGAATAGCCCACTCCTAGCTTGGAAACAGCTATAAGGGCTGCCCTGCCCCTTGTCAAATGATCACCAATTCTTGGTGGCTTGGCTGGGGACAATGAACAGTGTCTGCTGGGGTCTGTGACACACTGTTTCTGGAACAAGGAAGGGATGGAAGGCTCTACCCCTCCGTGGCAGCCCAGCATTTGGCCAACTCTGTATCTGAACTTGAGCTTTCTATGGAACAAACAATGGTCTTAGTTTTTTAAGAGCCTCTGGGTCTCTGATTCCATGGAGAGTCAGGAGTAGAATTAGTGGACCAGAAACCATGACATTTGCCATCTAGGTACTCTGCTGTTCAGGGTGGAGGCACAGATGAGCAGAGTGGGGTGATGTTGGTTGTATGTGCATAGAAGTCCCCTGGCTCCAGAGCCATCCAGTGGTGCTTGGTTCTCTCTTCCTGCCCAGGTATTGTGTGTGGACCAAGTGTTTAGGAAACAAGCATAGAAGCATTATGTCACAGGAAGGCCTGGCCTCTCACTCCTTCACACTAATGAGCCTTCTACTGACCCAAGTTTCTTTTTCTCGGGCAGCCTGGGACCACTATGAGCAGAGAGATGGGAGTCTGTGTAAGAAGGATGCAAGTATCCTTTGATTTGGAGTGGACAGAGCAGGTCCTTGCAAAGGCAGTGGGTTAAACAACGGGATGTCTGTGGGACAGGCCAGGGAAGGAGGGCAGAGACAGGGTCTCCAGTTCACCTTGCCGCAGAACTAGCCTAATCATCCCTGCTTCTGGTCTTGGCCACTTGGCAATCATGGGGAAGTTGACTCCCCGCCTCACTTGGGCTTGGAGCTGGATACTTGTGGCCACGCCCAGGATAGGTTGCCAGAGTTTCATTAGGCCGCTGGGTCGGGCTGGAGGCTTGTGTACACCTCGGAGCAGTCGGGCAGCAGGAGGGCCGGAAGCCTGGTTGGTTTGTATATGACCTCTCTTGCCCTTGTGCACTTTCCTTGATTTAGCAACCTTGACCTGCACTGGCCCTCACAGCTGTTGGAGGGAAGTAGCCTCTTGCAGGGAAATATTTTCCCCTGCCCTGGAATCTCCTATGTGCCTGTTAAAGATTCCAGGGCCAAGAACTCGGCAGGCTGAGGAGCAGCTAGGTAGGTGGGTTATGCGGTTCAGGACTGCTTCTGGAAGGGACTGCCTGTACTTCTGTACCACCGTTGCCCTTTACACTTTGCTCAGGGCGGGGTGGGGGAAGCATTCAAACAAAACAAGGAAGGGAACTGTCTGGCAAAGCATAAGTGGATGCATCCAGAGCTCAGTCCCCTTTAATCTTTTGTCTCTGGGCGTTCTGCTGCCTTCCTCATACCGGGGACTGGCATTCCAGGTCAGCTTGGCTGTGGTCTTAGAGGCAGGGAGTGCCTACCCAGTCCTGCCTCAGGAGCAGGGTGAGTAGCTAAATACAGACTTAGGCTTTTTTTTCCCCCCTTTTAAGATGCTTGCTCCTCTCCCTTTTCTTTTTACCACCCTACCTTTATTGTTAGTGGTTACAAAGTGACCACATATTATGTACTTTGCTGTAAATAAAGACAGACAAAAAGGCTCTCGCCTTCTGTGTGATGCTTGGCCCAGAGC